TCAAGAGATTCTCCTGCCTCAGCCTCCTGAGTAGCTGGGATTACAGGCATGCGCCACCATGCCCGACTAATTTTGTATTTTTAGTAGAGACGGCGTTTCTCCATGTTGGTCAGGCTGGTCTCGAACTCCTGTCCTCAGGTGATCCGCCCACCTCGGCCTCCCAAAGTGCTGGGATTACAGGCGTGAGCCACCGAGCCCGTTTTTTGTTTGTTTGTTTGTTTTGTTTGATACGGAGTCTTGCTCTGTCGCCCAGGCTGTCTGTCGGCCAGGCTGGAGTGCCATGGCGCGATCTCAGCTCACTGCAACCTTCGCCTCCCAGGTTCAAGCGATTCTCCTGCCTCAGCCTTCCAAGTAGCTGGGATTACAGGGGCCCGCCACCACGCCCGGCTAATTTTTGTATTTTTAGTAGAGACGGGGTTTCACCATGTTGGCCAGGCTGGTGTTGAACCCCTGACCTCAGGTGATCCGCCTGCCTTAGCCTCCCAAAGTGTTGGGATTACAGGCGTGAGCCACCGCGCTAGGCCGAGAGTAACTTTCACTGCACCTCTGAAAGTTCGTGGGCAGCTCCTGCCCCTAACAAAGATGGCGACGCCGCCACACATGCTCCTAGCACTCCCCGGCCGCCCACCCTTCAAAAAGATGGCAGCCGCCTCATCCGGTTTGAAGGCTGAACGAACAGAGCCACGCGGTATCCAAATCCCACGGGAGCCTACGCCACGCCGAAACAGGATGGACTCCGTACGACTCTCGCGATAATACGGGCGGGCTGAAGGCTGGTCACATCTTCCCTGCCTAAATAATCGCGCCCGGCGTTGTGGGGCCTAAGACTCTCGCGAGACACCGTCTAGCACTTCCCGCCCGTCAGTCCTTCACAGTGCCCGAATCGCCCGCTGGTTTAAGTGCAGCCTGTCAATCAGAGCAGCTCTCGAGGCCCCGCCCAAGGCCGTGCTGCGTTTCTCCTTACGTCACTTCCTCTCCAGCCCCTGCGTAATCGATAAGGAAACCCGGACGCTGCTGCCCCTTTCTTTTTTTCAGGCGGCCGGGAAGATGGCGGACATTCAGGTGCGGACTCGGGGTTGGATGCCAGGGTGCGGCAGCTCATCAGTTTTCTCCTCATAATCTGTAGACTGAGCGTGCCTACCAAAAGCAGCCGACCATCTTTCAAAACAAGAAGAGGGTCCTGCTGGGAGAAACTGGCAAGGAGAAGCTCCCGCGGTACTACAAGAACATCGGTCTGGGCTTCAAGACACCCAAGGAGGTGCGGGGAACCTCAGAAGAAAGAAGGGGAACGGCTCACTCCTTTATCTTTCCTATCCTTTCAGGCTATTGAGGGCACCTACATTGACAAGAAATGCCCCTTCACTGGTAATGTGTCCATTCGAGGGCGGATCCTCTCTGGTAAGTGCGGGAGTTACTGGTGTCTGGGGCCTGGACCTGACCTATGATCGGCCCCCGCTCCTAGGCGTGGTGACCAAGATGAAGATGCAGAGGACCATTGTCATCCGCCGAGACTATCTGCACTACATCCGCAAGTACAACCGCTTCGAGAAGCGCCACAAGAACATGTCTGTACACCTGTCCCCCTGCTTCAGGTGAGCGCAGTGGCCCATCAGGTTGCTCAGGCTCCTGAGGACATGGCCCTACCTGCCTCCACAGGGACGTCCAGATCGGTGACATCGTCACAGTGGGCGAGTGCCGGCCTCTGAGCAAGACAGTGCGCTTCAACGTGCTCAAGGTCACCAAGGCTGCCGGCACCAAGAAGCAGTTCCAGAAGTTCTGAGGCTGGACATCGGCCCGCTCCCCACAATGAAATAAAGTTATTTTCTCATTCCCAGGCCAGACTTGGGATCTTCCGCGCCTTTACCAGAGCATTGGTGGGGGTGGG